CAGCTTCCGGGTAACAGAGAAGGTTGACCAGGTCAATAGTAAAGGATTTCCTCAAACCGAAGGGAGGACCTCTAGTGAAATGAGAAAGGAATACACAATTGACCCAGTTTGCAGGTGGGAAATGGGAAGCCAGTTCTGCAAATTGGCCTTTCTGTTCTGTGAAGTGCCATCTGTCGGTGAGGAGAGATTAGGGTCTGCAGCGTGAAAATCTGGACCATACTCTGGGTAATCAAGGGAGAGGTTATCGGCTAATGACAAATTAAAGGCTTACTTTTTAGCTGGCAACTGAATCACCATAACATTTTATGTTACCAGTTCCAAAATTTTGGGGGGAATTCACTCAAGCTTGGGAGAGGAGAGATCATAACTTTAAGAGTATAAGAGGTTTAAACGGTCCACTACGAAATAAATAGAGAAGGAAAAGTTATCAGCTGGTAAATATCGTAGAAGGTAGAGCGGTCCAGGGACTCACAGGTCTCACTAAAGAAAAGTCTAGCGTAGGTTCACGGCACGGAGAGATTTTAAGGCTGCCTAAGACTAAAGCCAAATACGAAGTCCACATCTGCGGTCCGCACCTTATCTCTCCGCGCGGCAGGCGCGACGAGGGCGAGAAACTCCCTCTCCAGTGGTCGCACCACACGACACCAGGGAAGGGGCCCCTCTCTCCAGACCCTCATATCTCCAGGTCCAGGCCCCATTTTCCTCCGCTGACAGCTCAGCAGCGTGCGCTTCCGCTGGATTCAGGCCAGGACCAGCGAAGCCGCACCTTACACCCACCGAGGAGGAAACAAGCCTGGCCACCCGAGGCTACCCCGCTAGGCCGCGGGTAGTGGGGGAGGGGGCGCTGAGGCAGGAGGTCAGCACCCGGGCGCGGGCTCCCGCCCCACGAAAAGCGCGCGCTCCAAGCCCCGCCGCCGGAGATGCGGTTCCGGTCCGGACGCCTGCGCACTACGGCTCTCCCCGCAGCCTCTGGCCCTCCTTCCCCCTCCCCCAGTCAGGGCGCACCCTTGCGCCTGCGCTGTGTGTGTTCCTGGTCTGCGGCAGCCATGCTGAACTCGTATGGAGAGGCGAGTGGGGGGGACAGAGTCCAGGACCGCGGGATAGGAAGCTGGGGATATGGACAAGCAGCAGCGTTATAGCGCTCTGGGTTTCGGGACATAGGCCTGGGCCATGCGGCCCCCTTGGCCCCTTGGCGCGACCCCCAGGAACGTTCGGAAAGCTGGTCCTCGTGGCTGGGGGAAAGGCGGGGGGTGGGGGGGAAGCGGGCACGTGACCCCGGTCAGCCAATCTGGGTGCTGCTGACGTGGCCGCGCGGCCCCGATGCTCTCCCCACCCCCCCAGCCCGTTCGGGAAGGGAGGGGCTGGGGGCTACGCCCCCTCCCCCAGCACGGCTTCGTTTTCTGGGGGGGGGTTGACACCCCGGATTACATACCCCGTACCAAGCCGAGGGCAACTTTGGAGGCCCCCTGGAAGGCTTTAGGATCCAGGTGAGAAGGGGCCCTTGTGGGGCGGAGATGTCCTTCTAAGATGGCGTCTTTTTCCTCGTTTCAGATTCTTCGCTGCTGCTGCCTTACCGCCGAGAACCACCACCCGCCAGGCGTCTTGCGGCCACACCCCTGGCGGGTTCAGGCAGGCTACGCCCACGCGACCCCTCCCGTTTCCCTGCTTTGGCCAATGGAGGAGCTACGAATGGCACGACCTGCTCGAGCTTGGCAGTCTCCAGTTGGGCTGTGCATGGAAGCTTGGGAAGACTTTGTTGGAAGGGGAGGCGGGGAGAGAGTGCTGGAGGCTCTGGGGCGATGGCTTCCGCACCTCTTCCAACCACCCTCTTTCCCTGGAGTCGGCGGACCACAGCTCAGCCAATTGGCTTGGAGATGTGGCGGGTTGCCACTTCCCTGTGGGTCTCTGCGGCACTCTTCTGCCTGGTGACTGACACCTTGGAAATGAAGTTTATGACGTCATCGTTGCGGCTGGCCAATAGAAAAAGCTCCCGCGGAGAGGTGTTCCTTCCCCTTCGACTCAGCTTCTTCACCCGCGTGAGCGAGCGCGCGCGCGCGGAGGGGGTGGGGAAAATCTCAAGCAGGGTGGCGCGCATGAGCGGCGAAGCTCCTCCTCCCCGCCTATATATAAAGGGCTGGCGCGGGGCTCGGCGGCGCCATTTCGTGCTGGAGTGGAGCAGCCTCTAGAACGAGCTGGAGGATTCTGCCTACCGATACAGAGCCTTCGAGTCGTCCGGGGCCGCCATTACAATCCACCTCCATCCGCTTGGAAATGGCCTTCGTCCCGGCCTATGACTGGTCCCAGCGGGCAGTACAGACCCCCTAGAAGCCCCTGGAGCTCCCCTTTTTCGGGCCCCGCCCAATCCTCGGAGTCTGTCCACCCCCTCTACTCCGCCCTCAAGAGGATTTCAAAGATGGAGGCGGCGGCTCCCTAAACCACTTTTCGTGTTCATCCGCCTCCATCCGAGATCGAAACGGGACCTCGTCGGCCCCGTAGGGGCCCGACAAGAAGAGGGAATCCCTGCAGACCAACAGCGGGCTATATTGACGACGGTGTCTGAGATCGGGGACCGTCTTTTGAAGAGTCAGTCCCTCCTTAGTTGCCCGCCTCAGCTGAGGCCGCCGCCATTTTCTTGCTGTCCGCCGTCTGCAGAGCGCGCCAAGCTGCCCGGAGCTCTCCGAGAGGCCCCAAAGAGACTGCTTTCGTGCCGGCCAGGCAGGGGGTTTGTCGCCTGGAGGCCCAAGAGGAACGGCCTCCCCCCAACTTAGCGGGTTATGCTGGACCGGGCGGTGAGGGGAACCGAGGCCACCCGGACTTTCCGCGGCTGAGGGCAGCGCCGGTTCCTTGCGGTCAAGATGCTGCAAAACGTGACTCCCCACAATAAGTACGTTTCCGCGAGCCGCGTGTGGGAAGGGGATATTGCCCTAATTTTGTTCCCATCTTTACAGGCTCCCTGGGGAAGGGAATGCAGGGTTGCTGGGGCTGGGCCCAGAAGCAGCAGCACCAGGGAAGAGGATTCGAAAACCCTCTCTCTTGTATGAGGGCTTTGAGAGCCCCACAATGGCTTCGGTGCCTGCTTTGCAACTTACCCCTGCCAACCCACCACCCCCGGAGGTGTCCAATCCCAAAAAGCCAGGACGAGTTACCAACCAGCTGCAATACCTACACAAGGTAGTGATGAAGGCTCTGTGGAAACATCAGTTCGCATGGCCATTCCGGCAGCCTGTGGATGCTGTCAAACTGGGTCTACCGGTGAGTAGAGACATTGGAGCCGGGGAGGTGTGCTGTGGTTCTGACCTAACATTTTTTTATTTAGGATTATCACAAAATTATAAAACAGCCTATGGACATGGGTACTATTAAGAGGAGACTTGAAAACAATTATTATTGGGCTGCTTCAGAGTGTATGCAAGATTTTAATACCATGTTCACCAACTGTTACATTTACAACAAGGTGAGTTTTTCTGTGTGTTCATTTAGTAGGTGAACTTTCTTTATTGCTGTCTGTGTTCTCATAGCCCACTGATGATATTGTCCTAATGGCACAAACGCTGGAAAAGATATTCCTACAGAAGGTTGCATCAATGCCACAAGAAGAACAAGAGCTGGTAGTGACCATCCCTAAGAACAGCCACAAGAAGGGGGCCAAGTTGGCAGGTAGGAAGAGTGGGAGTTTTGCAAATGGACAAGAATCAAACTACACTTTTTTCCTTTTTTCTAGCGCTCCAGGGCAGTGTTACCAGTGCCCATCAGGTGCCTGCCGTCTCTTCTGTGTCACACACAGCCCTCTATACTCCTCCACCTGAGATACCTACCACTGTCCTCAACATTCCCCACCCATCAGTCATTTCCTCTCCACTTCTCAAGTCCTTGCACTCTGCTGGACCCCCGCTCCTTGCTGTTACTGCAGCTCCTCCAGCCCAGCCCCTTGCCAAGGTATGATCTGTGGATTTCCTCTGGGCAGCAGGTGACAGGTTCCCTATCTTGTTTCTTTCTGCAGAAAAAAGGCGTAAAGCGGAAAGCAGATACTACCACCCCTACACCTACAGCCATCTTGGCTCCTGGTTCTCCAGCTAGCCCTCCTGGGAGTCTTGAGCCTAAGGCAGCACGGCTTCCCCCTATGCGTAGAGAGAGTGGTCGCCCCATCAAGCCCCCACGCAAAGACTTGCCTGACTCTCAGCAACAACACCAGAGCTCTAAGAAAGGAAAGCTTTCAGAACAGTTAAAACATTGCAATGGCATTTTGAAGGAGTTACTCTCTAAGAAGCATGCTGCCTATGCTTGGCCTTTCTATAAACCAGTGGATGCTTCTGCACTTGGCCTGCATGACTACCATGACATCATTAAGCACCCCATGGACCTCAGCACTGTCAAGGTACCCACTGCATGGGGCAGATGGGATGCTCATGTGCAGCTTCTGATGCTGCCTCCTTCTGCAGCGGAAGATGGAGAACCGTGATTACCGGGATGCACAGGAGTTTGCTGCTGATGTACGGCTTATGTTCTCCAACTGCTATAAGTACAATCCCCCAGATCACGATGTTGTGGCAATGGCACGAAAGCTACAGGTGAGTGGAAAGGTTGGAGTTTGAAAAATAAACAGCATAGTTTTGAGTTTGTGCCTCTTTCTAGGATGTATTTGAGTTCCGTTATGCCAAGATGCCAGATGAACCACTAGAACCAGGGCCTTTACCAGTCTCTACTGCCATGCCCCCTGGCTTGGCCAAATCGTCTTCAGAGTCCTCCAGTGAGGAAAGTAGCAGTGAGAGCTCCTCTGAGGAAGAGGAGGAGGAAGATGAGGAGGACGAGGAGGAAGAAGAGAGTGAAAGCTCAGACTCAGAGGAAGAAAGGGCTCATCGCTTAGCAGAACTACAGGAACAGGTATTTTGTCACTCTTGAAAGTTTTTATTGGGACTTTTTCCACTTCATGTTTTTTTTCCTTTAGCTTCGGGCAGTACATGAACAACTGGCTGCTCTGTCCCAGGGTCCAATATCCAAGCCCAAGAGGAAAAGAGAGAAAAAAGAGAAAAAGAAGAAACGGAAGGCAGAGAAGCATCGAGGCCGAGCTGGGGCCGATGAAGATGACAAGGGGCCTAGGGCACCCCGCCCACCTCAACCTAAGAAGTCCAAGAAAGCAAGTGGCAGTGGGGGTGGCAGTGCTGCTTTAGGCCCTTCTGGCTTTGGACCTTCTGGAGGAAGTGGCACCAAGTGAGTTAGAGTAGGAAGCAGAGACTAGTTTGG